GTCATCATTCATATACAGACAGAAGTCAGATTCTACTTTGCTCTCTTGGCTGTCTTAAGCAAATTACTGGCAAAGTATGAATGCAGAGACTACAAATGACTGGAAGAAGAGGTGAGTGGGGAATGATAACAAGTCAGATGAGGATAAGATAATCATAAGAAAAGAGAAGAGAAAACATGGCAACATTTTCCACTCTTAAAAATGTCTCCACCAACCTGGACTTTATTCCTAGGTTTAAATTAATAGATACAATGAATATATATCAAAAAGGCTTTAAAATGTACATGACCTTTGATCCAGAAATTCTACTTTAGGAATACCTCAGGTAAATTAATAAAGATGTGGTCCAAAACAGAGTTGTAATGAAGTTCGTTGCAGCATGATTTGTTATAGCAAAACATTGGAAACAACTTAAAAGTATATACAAAAGGATTTATTAAATTATGGCATGTCTATAAGATGGAATATTTTGCTGCCACTAAAATTATGATTTCTATTTTTATTGGCATAGAATATGATCATTATTGTTGAGAAAAAGGATTATAAAACGACCCACAGTATGATCCCTTAAAAGTATACATAGAAAGATGCCTGAAGAACATACAGCATTACCAGTAATTGCCTCTAAATGGTTTTTATTATGGGTGCTTTTTATCTTTTTTTTTTCTCCTTTTCCTTTTTCTTGTTTTCATTCTTTTTTCTTGTTTCTATGCTAAGATATTTCTGCCATGAATATACATTGGTTTTATTAACATAAAATTGTTAGGCAGGTCACCCAAGATGGCCGTTCCTCCAGGACCCAAGATGGCAGCACCAACCCCTTCTCCCCCCACCCCCGCCCCCCGCCCGCTTGGAATCTCCCACCAGATTTTCCTGCTGGACGGGCACTTTCAGATGACTGCAGCCCCGAGAAGTCGAAACCTATCCCAGAAAACCGAAACTTACTAAGCCCCTCCCCGCGTGCTCTATAAAAACCCTCTACTGCCCCAGTCGGGCGCGACTTCCCTGGCCCTCCTTGTTAGGACCAGTGAACCTCGCCCGAGAGCTCCATTAATAAAGCAGGTCGCCTCTGACCATTAGTCACCTAAATTCTGTGCGGTAGTTCTCATTGGATACCTGTCTTCCCAAGCCGGACATTGGTGCCAAAACCCGGGAGGAGACCCCTCTCTGACCCAGGGTCGGGGAGCATCTCCTCTCCCTACCTGCCAGGAACCAGACTCGGGCCAGCGCATTCGGCCTTTGCTATTGGGTAAGTCTCCCCTCCGTCCTGTAGGCCCCGGGAACCGACCCGACCATGCCCTAACTGCCACCAGATGGGACATTGGAAGTCTGAGTGCCCCAGCGTCGGAGCGTCCACAGTGCCTCTACGCTGTGAAAACTCCGAGACGACCGGTGGCGCCTTCCAATTACTCAGCATGGACGACGACTGAAGAGGCCCAGACTCGGGAACCCCCCTCACTCTTGCCGAGCCCAGGGTAACGCTCCAGGTAGCAGGTAAGTCCATATCTTTTCTCGTGCATATGGGGCAAGCATTACCGCTACCTTCTTACTCTTGTAGATACCTTCACAGGCTGGATTGAGGCCTTTCCCACTGCACGTGAGACAGGAGAAGTCGCAGTCTCTGTCCTGCTAGAACATATCATCCCTCGCTTTGGACTTCCCCGATCCCTGCAATCAGACAACGGCCCCGCGTTCGTCTCAAAAATCACTCAGCAAGTATCCGAGTCGCTCCGCGTCACATGGAAGCTCCATATCCCTTACCGCCCTCAATCCTCTGGTAAAGTAGAAAGGGCTAACAGCCTCCTCAAAGAACACCTTACAAAACTTACTCTTGAAACAAAGCTGTCGTGGGTCACCCTCCTACCATTGGCCCTGACCCGCCTCCGGGCAGCTCCCAGGGGCCCCACAGGGCTCAGCCCCTTCGAACTTCTCTACGGACGCCCCTTCCTACTTCCTGGTCTTCCCCCCACTGTTTCGCCCCCTCCCCTCGCGTCCTATCTTCCTTATCTGACCCTCCTTCGCGACCTTCTCCGCAAGCACGCGGACGCCTGCCTCCCCGAACCTACCCCCTCCTCCCCGGACGCCCCTGTTGTGCTCTCTCCAGGTGATAGTGTCCTCCTTAAGGAACTACAGTCCAAGACCTTGACCCCGCGGTGGTCAGGCCCTTACACCGTGATCCTCACCACTCCGAGGGCCACTAAGTTACTAGGTCTACCATCCTGGTATCATTTGTCACAGTTGAAGAAAGCACCGACTCAGCACGACTGGTCCTCAAAACTCACCCCAACCCGGCTTCGTATCACCCATGGCCAGACCTTCCCCACTATGCCTCCTACTCCTCCTGACCCTCCTAACCCCCATAGTGCCCAGTAACTCCCTCCTAACTGAACCCCCGTTCCGATGGAGGTTCTACCTGCATGAGACTTGGACCCAAGGCAACCGGCTCTCCACTGTCACACTGGCAACGGTGGACTGCCAACCTCACGGTTGTCAGGCCCAAGTAACTTTTAACTTCACTTCCTTTAAAAGTGTTCTGCGGGGCTGGTCCAATCCCACCATCTGCTTTGTCTATGATCAAACACACAGCAACTGCCGCGACTATTGGGTGGACACAAACGGAGGATGCCCCTATGCCTATTGTCGTATGCATGTGACCCAGCTCCATACCGCCAAGAAACTCCAACACACCTATCGCCTGACATCTGATGGAAGGACAACTTACTTCCTGACCATCCCAGACCCATGGGATTCTCGGTGGGTCAGTGGAGTCACTGGTCGACTGTACCGGTGGCCCACCGACTCCTACCCAGTTGGCAAACTCCGGATATTCCTGACTTATATACGAGTTATCCCCCAGGTTTTGTCTAATTTAAAGGACCAAGCAGACAACATTAAGCATCAGGAAGAGGTCATCAATACTTTGGTGCAGTCCCATCCGAAGGCTGACATGGTCACCTATGATGACAAGGCTGAGGCAGGACCGTTTTCATGGATAACCCTAGTCCGCCACGGGGCTCGCCTTGTTAATATGGCAGGCCTAGTTAATCTCTCCCACTGTTTCCTTTGCACCGCCCTCAGCCAACCACCACTAGTAGCTGTACCCCTACCCCAGGCTTTTAACACCTCTGGTAACCACACTGCCCACCCTTCCGGCGTCTTCTCTGAGCAGGTCCCTCTTTTCCGAGACCCCCTCCAGCCCCAGTTCCCCTTCTGCTACACCACTCCTAACTCATCCTGGTGCAACCAGACCTATTCTGGCTCCCTATCTAACCTCTCTGCACCGGCAGGTGGCTACTTCTGGTGTAACTTCACCCTTACAAAACATCTTAATATTTCCTCTAACAATACCCTTTCTAGAAACTTATGCCTCCCCATCTCTCTGGTGCCTCGACTCACTCTGTACAGCGAGGCTGAACTCTCTTCCCTTGTCAACCCGCCTATGCGTCAGAAGCGGGCCGTTTTCCCACCGCTGGTAATAGGTGTCTCCTTGACCTCCTCACTTGTTGCCTCCGGGCTGGGCACAGGTGCTATTGTACATTTCATAAGCTCTTCCCAAGATCTCTCTATTAAGCTCCAGATGGCCATCGAAGCCTCAGCCGAATCCTTAGCCTCTCTACAGAGACAGATTACGTCTGTGGCCAAGGTGGCCATGCAGAACCGGAGAGCCCTAGATCTCCTCACAGCCGACAAAGGCGGAACCTGCATGTTTCTCGGGGAAGAGTGCTGTTATTACATCAATGAATCAGGCTTAGTAGAAACCAGCCTCCTCACCCTTGATAAAATCCGGGACGGTCTCCATCGACCCTCCTCAACTCCCAACTATGGAGGAGGGTGGTGGCAATCCCCTTTAACCACTTGGATTATCCCTTTCATAAGCCCCATCCTAATCATTTGCCTTTTACTTCTCATAGCCCCCTGTGTCCTCAAGTTCATCAAAAACCGCATCAGCGAAGTCTCCCGGGTGACGGTCAACCAAATGTTACTACACCCTTACTCCCGTCTTCCGACCTCCGAAGACCACTATGACGACGCCCTCACTCAGCAGGAAGCAGCCAGATGATTACGTCGCCCCTTTTTCTTACAGTATGAGGTCGGAATGTTAGGCAGGTCACCCAAGATGGCTGTTCCCCCAGGACCCAAGATGGCGGCACGAACCCCTTCTTCCCCGCCCCCCCCACCGCTTGGAGTCTCCCACCAGATTTTCCCGCCCGACGGGCACTTTCCGATGACAGCAGCCCCGAGAAGTCGAAACCTATCCCAGAAAACCGAAACTTACTAAGCCCCTCCCCACACGCTCTATAAAAACCCTCTACTGCCCCAGTCGGGTGCGACTTCCCTGGCCCTCCTTGTTAGGACCAGTGAACCTCGCCCGAGAGCTCCATTAATAAAGCAGGTCGCCTCTGACCATTAGTTACCTAAATTCTGTGCGGCACTTCTCATTGGATACCTGTCTTCC